GGACCTGGCACCCGGATGCCCACCCAGCCGTCGCCCACCAGGCAGCCAGAGCTGGCTGGCAAGCACCAGGCATGAGGCTCCGGGCTGGTTTCCTCCCTCTCTTGCCCCCTTTCCTACCTTGGAAAAGCGCCGTCCATGCCCGCGACGCTGCCTGGTCTCTGGCAGCAATGCCACCTGACTCACTCCTGCTTGCTGTCTGGGGTAGCCAAATGCTAGGTCGCTAGAACTTCTCCTTCCCTCCTTCACACACACACACACACACACACACACACACACACACAGCCCTTCGCTGCTGTCAGAGGATTAATCTGGAAAGGCGATCGAAGTACCAGACCCCGCTCACAGTTGAGTATGATATATGCGGACAGCCTCTCAGCTCAAACTGTGACTTTGCCAGGCTTCTGCCCCTACTACCCCTAGTCTGCCTTAAGTATCCTTTGTATGAGAAAACGGTGCTGTGGGATGCTTGTTCTCTAGCTGGAGTCGGCAGCCAGCGGTATCACAAGAAAAACACACAAGAAAAATCAAACTTCTCTGAGAAAATGTGAATGGGTGAAACTTAAAGGGAAGCCTAAGAGAAGAGTGAGCAGAGGACCGAGGAGAACATTGTATGCACAGGGTTTTGCTCAGGAAAGCTAGCAGCCCGAAAGCGGCGCGTTTTCTTCAGCAGCGGGTCCCGCACGCGAGAGTGCTGCCAGCACGCTTTCTGCCTCCTTCTCCAGGAGGCGAGCAGTAACTTCCTAAGCTTACCTCCATCTCTCCCCCGCCCTTCTTGCTGGTTCTCCGTCAGCGGGGAGGGGCCGCCCCCGGATCGATGGGGGATGTGAGGTGCAGGGAGTGGGGACCAGAGGGGGGTACTCAGCAGTTGGTGCTGCGCCATCCCTTCCCAGCAGGCGGCCCGGACACTGGTTCACTTCTCTCCCCACGCCTTCCCCTGGTTCACCCCCCTTCCTTCCCCTTTCTCCCCCTCTGTTAAGTCCCTCCCCCTCGCCATTCAAAAGGGCTGGCTCGGCACTGGCTCCTTGCAGTCGGCGAACTGTCTGGGCGGGAGGAGCCGTGAGCAGTAGCTGCACTCAGCTGCCCGCGCGGCAAAGAGGAAGGCAAGCCAAACAGAGTGCGCAGAGTGGCAGTGCCAGCGGCGACACAGGCAGCACAGGCAGCCCGGGCTGCCTGAATAGCCTCAGAAACAACCTCAGCGACTCCGGCTGCTCTGCGGACTGCGAGCTGTGGCGGTAGAGCCCGCTACAGCAGTCGCAGTCTCCGTGGAGCGGGCGGAAGCCTTTTTTCTCCCTTTCGTTTACCTCTTCATTCTACTCTAAAGGCATCGTTATTAGGTAAGTAACCGGACTGGGTACCTGTACAGGGTTACACGTTTCCCCCTTTCTTGCCTTTGTCTAGTTCATCATAGAGAGAGCGCGGACCGTGTGCGGGCCGTCTTGACGAAAGAACCGAGAGATGGATGCGCTAAGGTCTAAAGATACCTTTCTCCCTCGACTAAATTAAGAATTGCTGCGGCAGTTCCCAAAAGCTGAGTCCCGCTGCAGCTGCCAGGTCGCCACACTCGCCAAGCGGCGAGGGAGCGCCTTTGCCTACCAGGCCGGAGAACCCTGTTCTTCAGTCGCCTTGGCAGGGGCAGCCCCTCCTTCTGGCAATGATGTCAGCTGCAGAGAGGCTTGGCCCGGCCGATGGGAAGCCGAGCGGCGAGTCCGACCCGCAAGCACGAGCAGCCCTGCCCCGCGCGCTCCCTGCGCGCAGCCGCCCTCGTGTCCCTTCGGCCCCTCCTGGGTCCTGGCTCGCAGCCCCCCCCCTTCCAGTCCCTCGCTCCTCAGAGGCGCGCTAAGGCGCCAGAGGCGGGGGTGGCCACTGCTGGCGGCCCGCCGCCGGTTTTAAACCCGGGGTTCAAACCCAGATTTGGGGTCTTCCCTCCTCCATTTCCTCCTTTCCTCCGCGCCCCAGCTCTCTCCCTTTTTCAGCTTGCACCTTCACTATTCACAGTGACTTTACTTATTTAGCAACATTTTAGAGGGCAAGTGTTCCAGATGCAATAATAGTAGTAACTGGTGTTAAATTTCTGCTGTTTTCTCTCCCCTCGGGTGATAAAAAAGATGTGAAGAACGCCTCTTTAAAAAAAAAACCCCCGTGGCTGCTGCTTCGCCTGTCACAGAGCAAGCTCTCTAGAAGGCGGGGAGGGTCATCTTTCCCACAAAATTGTGAGGTGGGGGAGGGTTTGTAACCTTAGGCGAAAGCGCAGGCTGGGGAATCCCCTTCACAGAAAGAAGAAACTGCAAATTGGAAGTTGCGGAAAGGCTCTATCCACTACTGCCATAGGGGAGAGACCACCATGCTCTTTATTTAGAGACCCGCGCTCCAAATTGGGATGATGCAGGAATAGGTTTCTTTAAGACGGAAGCCCGCTGCGGCTTCCCTTTTGAGCTTGCTCTTATAGTCCTAAGGAGCAAGCCCCTGCTTTGCCAAATTGGAGGCTAATCTGTTTTCCTGATTGCGGACAATTCCTTCTTTAGCTTTGGTAGAAGGGCCGCAGAATGCAGTTGGAGAAGGTTGCACAGGGCAAGAGGGAGGGGCAGAGGCAGGGCGTGTAGAGGCAACTGGCGCCTGGAGCAGAATTTACCTTCCAAAGGAAAAAATCTTCAAGGGGTGTCGCAACAAACTGCTTACTTACTGTGTTTTGGTTTGGACGCAGGTGAGAGATGTGGGCAAAGGGAGCAGGAGCAAAGAATTACTCTGTTTTGTAAAAGTAGGATTCTTCCCCCTTCCTTTTCTTCTTCCCTTTGATGAAAAGCTTCCCTTTCATGACGTATAGCTGGCAGCAAACTTAAAGTTGCTGTGCGTCTGAAATACAGGAATGGGAAAGAAACTCCGACCAAGCATAAAACACACTCATTTTCTAGAGCTCAGTCATTTGCTAAGGGTTGAAATAAACTGTGTACCCCCACTCCCTGCCCCTTCCCCCTGGCTCCTTGGCCTTTTTGTCACCGGACTGGATTCTGAAGGACGTCCAGGTAATGCTGGGTTTCAGCAGCTGAAAGGCCTGGCAGAAGGGATTGCAGGTTTCACATTCTTCCTTCTCTTGGTATTCAAAACTTTATTTATTTATTTATTTTTTGCGAGATAAAAATTCTTGATAGAGAGCTTCCAGACTGCTGGTGGCAGGGAAGCAATCTGGTTAAGAGATTCAGAAAGCAGAAAATTCTTTTTCTCTGCGCAAGCAGTCCACAACAGCCTTTAGCTAGGATTTATAAGATTCTTGGTGGAGCAAGGCGAGGCACATCGACAAGGAGAGTTTATATAAGCCACTGGCCTTGAGGTACATTGAAAAAATATGTATGGCAGCCACGTTTTCTTAGTGGGAAAGAAAATTATTCAGGGAATGAAATTTTGAAGGCTAATTCTCTCCAAGAATCTTGCTTCACATAATTTAAAGGAGGTGTCATCCCTGTATTTGTTCACTGAGGAGTCCACAAACTTTAATTAGTCACCTACTGTGCCAGACAATGTGCTAGGCTCTAGGAATACAAAAGAGAGTATGACAAACATGGCATGGGCCTCTTTGAGCCATGACACTCTTATAGATCTAGGATACGATGTGATAAATGATGTAATTGAACATAATGGAGAGAGGAATTAATTTTTGTTAAGAGGTTGAGAAGAGGTTCATAAAGGAGAGAGAGGTCTGTGGCTTTAAAAATAGTCATTCCTAGTCAGTGGCTAGCCAAGAAATGTATCTGGAAGGTCATGACCTGCACAGAATAAGTAAGGAAGGGCATGAGGGCTTGGTGTCTTGTTACAAAGTTTAGAGGTATATGTGTGTTTTGTAGACCTAGAACATCTTTGAATATTTTTTTCCAGCAAATTCGTTAAAGTAACAACAATAAAATAGCCTGAGAAAATTGGGCAATAGATAGCACACAGTAGAAATATTATTGTTGTTTGCATTTAAATGAAGAATTGAATACATTGATGTATTACAGTAGAGACTGGAAGCAAATATGTTAAGAAGATAATGTAACATCCAGAAAAGAGGACTAATGAAAGAATAGGGCCTAAAGCTAATCAGTATAACTAAGAAAGAAAAGAAGGCTACTTTGGGGAATAAAATTTCTCTTTAGGCACCATCATGTATCCACTCAGATCTTTTTACTCATCTCACTTTCCCCATCCAGACTTCGAAAAATTCCCCATCTTCCATCTATCCAGTAAACTCCCTTTGTCCTGGGGAGACCCCCACTCCTTCAGCCACTTTCAAGCACATTCATCTTCACCTCACCCCATTTTCTACACACATCCCTGCATCATCTCTGAACCTTACATCATGTAACATTTTACCCACTTCAGCCTTCTTTCTACAACCAGTTAGAGCCTCTTAATCTTGTCTTTTTCCTCCCTTTAGGCACTAACAAATAGCTCTATCTTGCTTCTTTTTCCTCCTCTAAGTCAGGTATTCCCCGCCCCTTTCCCATGCATTAATTATCCTGCTAATTTGTCCATTCATTTCCCCCTTTTACATCCTCCTCCCCCTTAGCCACCTTGCATTCTCCTATCTTTCATTGACCTCAAAGAAGCTAAGGGGAAAGAAAAGCCACTCTACTTTAAACTTGCTTAGATTTGCCAAATTTTCATCATCAAGGTTTCTTCCTTTCTGTGTCTTTTGCTGTTTTAGTTCACACAAGACTTTTAGTGGAATTCCTTCAATTTGTTATATATTTTTATTATGCCTGCAAATGTCTGTTTTCCTTTGGTTGTGGCTGGGGATTCAAATATTTTACTTTGGGGAGTATTTCCAACCTTTCTGAAGTTCTCACTGACACACTCCTGACACTGTTTCGCTGCATCCCATCCTTTCTGCTGTATTCTCTTCCCATGGGTAATTCCTTTTATATTTTCAGTGAAATTCTTTCTTATTTTTATTCCCTCCTCCCCCCCTCCTCCTTTTTTTCTTTTTGCTTTGTGGGATTGGTACAGTGGCTCAAGTTTAAATATTTTGAGAAGGGACCCCCCTCAGCAGACCCCCTCAGCCCACACACAGGATTTTAAAGCCTGTGTCAACGTGTGTTCATGTCAACATACAGTTACCAATCTTCAGAGGCAAAGGAACCCCTGTTTGTTTTATTTTAACTGCACTCTTAGAAAATTCTTTTTCTGTGTGTATGGTAAAGGTGCAATTCTCATATCGTTGTTCTCTCTACATTCAGTGGAATTGATTCAACATCGCTGGGAATTGGGAAGGGAAGAAAGAGTATGCTGTAAAAATACATTTTTCATCAAAGACATATATACATGCTACGTTTGGGAAAAATAAAATACTTGGGAACATTTAATTGGATTGACTTTATATTACAACATTCCAAATTACATGTCATTGTCTGAGCAGAGTTCTATTATTTGAAGACTTTATTGATCATTCAGTGTCCAGAATGAAGAAAACTAGGTAAGATGTCTTGATGTTCCAAACTGGCTTGCCTACATAAACTTAACATGTGCTTTATACACAGAGGGTGCTTAAAAAGTACAGATCAACTGGATGGATGAATGGATGGAAGAGGATGGAATATCTTAACAAAACACATTTTCCTTAAGTAAATTCATGCATACTCCAAATAAAATACAGAATGTGAAGTATCTCTGAACTGTGCTGTTGAATATGGTAGCTACTAGCTACATGTGAGTATTTAAATTTTAATTTATTAAATTAAATTATTTTAATAAAATATTTTTATCATTGCAGAAAGTTCTATTGGATAGTACTGCTCTAGAAATTTCTGCTGGAGGAATGGATGAGAGAAACACGTCTATGGAATTCGAGGGAGATCATAATAACGAATAATAAGGCATAGGATTACCACTTCCCATATAAAAAGTATGATTCATAGCCATTTATAATACAAGCAAAAAGCCAATTGAAAGTGTTTGACCCCTCATAGGAAAATCCTGTTGTGAATAAGAAGGATTCCACAGATCACATACCAGAGCGGTTTTGCCTCAGCTGCTCTCAACTTTGTAATCTTGTGAAGAAGCTGACAAGCTTGGGTGAGACAATGTTTTGCTATCCTCCTTAAAGATCCCCTCCCTCTTTTTATCCCCCACTCAACAGCTGATTGCAGTGCACTATGAGGACTGAATGACAGTGGGTTTTAATTCAGATATTTCAAGGTGAGTTTCATATATATTAAATATCATATACGTCCTCTTCTCTCTCTCCTCTTCTTTTGGTCAGTGTTGTGCGGGTTAATACAACAAACTGTCACAAGTGTTTGTTGTCCGGGACGTACATTTTCGCGGTCCTGCTAGTATGCGTGGTGTTCCACTCTGGCGCCCAGGAGAAAAACTACACCATCCGAGAAGAAATTCCAGAAAACGTCCTGATAGGCAACTTGTTGAAAGACCTTAACTTGTCGCTGATTCCAAACAAGTCCTTGACAACTACTATGCAGTTCAAGCTAGTGTACAAGACCGGAGATGTGCCACTGATTCGAATTGAAGAGGATACTGGTGAGATCTTCACTACCGGCGCTCGCATTGATCGTGAGAAATTATGTGCTGGTATCCCAAGGGATGAGCATTGCTTTTATGAAGTGGAGGTTGCCATTTTGCCGGATGAAATATTTAGACTGGTTAAGATACGTTTTCTGATAGAAGATATAAATGATAATGCACCATTGTTCCCAGCAACAGTTATCAACATATCAATTCCAGAGAACTCGGCTATAAACTCTAAATATACTCTCCCAGCGGCTGTTGATCCTGACGTAGGCATAAACGGAGTTCAAAACTACGAACTAATTAAGGTGCGTTTTAAAATCACTTTGTTAAAGATATCAAGTTAATTCTGTTTCATTGCATGTTTTCCAGAGTCAAAACATTTTTGGCCTCGATGTCATTGAAACACCAGAAGGAGACAAGATGCCACAACTGATTGTTCAAAAGGAGTTAGATAGGGAAGAGAAGGATACCTATGTGATGAAAGTAAAGGTTGAAGATGGTGGCTTTCCTCAAAGATCCAGTACTGCTATTTTGCAAGTAAGTGTTACTGATACAAATGACAACCACCCAGTCTTTAAGGAGACAGAGATTGAAGTCAGTATACCAGAAAATGCTCCTGTAGGCACTTCAGTGACACAGCTCCATGCCACAGATGCTGACATAGGTGAAAATGCCAAGATCCACTTCTCTTTCAGCAATCTAGTCTCCAACATTGCCAGGAGATTATTTCACCTCAATGCCACCACTGGACTTATCACAATCAAAGAACCACTGGATAGGGAAGAAACACCAAACCACAAGTTACTGGTTTTGGCAAGTGATGGTGGATTGATGCCAGCAAGAGCAATGGTGCTGGTAAATGTTACAGATGTCAATGATAATGTCCCATCCATTGACATAAGATACATCGTCAATCCTGTCAATGACACAGTTGTTCTTTCAGAAAATATTCCACTCAACACCAAAATTGCTCTCATAACTGTGACGGATAAGGATGCGGACCATAATGGCAGGGTGACATGCTTCACAGATCATGAAATTCCTTTCAGATTAAGGCCAGTATTCAGTAATCAGTTCCTCCTGGAGAATGCAGCATATCTTGACTATGAGTCCACAAAAGAATATGCCATTAAATTACTGGCTGCAGATGCTGGCAAACCTCCTTTGAATCAGTCAGCAATGCTCTTCATCAAAGTGAAAGATGAAAATGACAATGCTCCAGTTTTCACCCAGTCTTTCGTAACTGTTTCTATTCCTGAGAATAACTCTCCTGGCATCCAGTTGATGAAAGTAAGTGCAACGGATGCAGACAGTGGGCCTAATGCTGAGATCAATTACCTGCTAGGCCCTGATGCTCCACCTGAATTCAGCCTGGATCGTCGTACAGGCATGCTGACTGTAGTGAAGAAACTAGATAGAGAAAAAGAGGATAAATATTTATTCACAATTCTGGCAAAAGATAATGGGGTACCACCCTTAACCAGCAATGTCACAGTCTTTGTAAGCATTATTGATCAGAATGACAATAGCCCAGTTTTCACTCACAATGAATACAAATTCTATGTCCCAGAAAACCTTCCAAGGCATGGTACAGTAGGACTAATCACTGTAACTGATCCTGATTATGGAGACAATTCTGCAGTTACGCTCTCCATTTTAGATGAGAATGATGACTTCACCATTGATTCACAAACTGGTGTCATCCGACCAAATATTTCATTTGATAGAGAAAAACAAGAATCTTACACTTTCTATGTAAAGGCTGAGGATGGTGGTAGAGTATCACGTTCTTCAAGTGCCAAAGTAACCATAAATGTGGTTGATGTCAATGACAACAAACCAGTTTTCATTGTCCCTCCTTACAACTATTCTTATGAATTGGTTCTACCGTCCACTAATCCAGGCACAGTGGTCTTTCAGGTAATTGCTGTTGACAATGACACTGGCATGAATGCAGAGGTTCGTTACAGCATTGTAGGAGGAAACACAAGAGATCTGTTTGCAATCGACCAAGAAACAGGCAACATAACATTGATGGAGAAATGTGATGTTACAGACCTTGGTTTACACAGAGTGTTGGTCAAAGCTAATGACTTAGGACAGCCTGATTCTCTCTTCAGTGTTGTAATTGTCAATCTGTTCGTGAATGAGTCAGTGACCAATGCTACACTGATTAATGAACTGGTGCGCAAAAGCATTGAAGCACCAGTGACCCCAAATACTGAGATAGCTGATGTATCCTCACCAACTAGTGACTATGTCAAGATCCTGGTTGCAGCTGTTGCTGGCACCATAACTGTCGTTGTAGTTATTTTCATCACTGCTGTAGTAAGATGTCGCCAGGCACCACACCTTAAGGCTGCTCAGAAAAACATGCAGAATTCTGAATGGGCTACCCCAAACCCAGAAAACAGGCAGATGATAATGATGAAGAAAAAGAAAAAGAAGAAGAAGCATTCCCCTAAGAACCTGCTGCTTAATGTTGTCACTATTGAAGAAACTAAGGCAGATGATGTTGACAGTGATGGAAACAGAGTCACACTAGACCTTCCTATTGATCTAGAAGAGCAAACAATGGGAAAGTACAATTGGGTAACTACACCTACTACTTTCAAGCCTGACAGCCCTGATTTGGCCCGACACTACAAATCTGCCTCTCCACAGCCTGCCTTCCAAATTCAGCCTGAAACTCCCCTGAATTTGAAGCACCACATCATCCAAGAACTGCCTCTCGATAACACCTTTGTGGCCTGTGACTCTATCTCCAATTGTTCCTCAAGCAGTTCAGATCCCTACAGCGTTTCTGACTGTGGCTATCCAGTGACAACCTTCGAGGTACCTGTGTCCGTACACACCAGACCGGTAGGTATCCAAGTTTCTAACACAACTTTCTATGAAACCCTGTAATTTTCATTCTCCCTTTCAGTCCCAGCGGCGTGTCACATTTCACCTGCCAGAAGGCTCTCAGGAAAGCAGCAGTGATGGTGGACTGGGAGACCATGATGCAGGCAGCCTTACCAGCACATCCCATGGCCTGCCCCTTGGCTATCCTCAGGAGGAGTACTTTGATCGTGCTACACCCAGCAATCGCACTGAAGGGGATGGCAACTCCGATCCTGAATCTAGTAAGTGATACCTCTCTGGTTCCTCAATATAATTGTGTTTAACTTTATTAAAATTTCTTTTTAGCTTTCATACCTGGACTAAAGAAAGGTACAGTAGAAATCAACACAAACCATCACCATTATTATTTTTTTCCTCACCCCAACAACTGCAGAAATAACTGTTCAACCAACTGTGGAAGAGGCCTCTGACAACTGCACTCAAGAATGTCTCATCTATGGCCATTCTGATGCCTGCTGGATGCCGGCATCTCTGGATCATTCCAGCTCTTCACAAGCACAGGCCTCTGCTCTATGCCACAGCCCACCACTGTCACAGGCCTCTACTCAGCACCACAGCCCACCAGTGACACAGACCATTGTTCTCTGCCACAGCCCTCCAGTGACACAGACCATCGCATTGTGCCACAGCCCACCACCGATACAGGTGTCTGCTCTCCACCACAGTCCTCCTCTAGTGCAGGGTACTGCACTTCACCACAGCCCACCATCAGCACAGGCCTCAGCCCTCTGCTACAGCCCTCCTTTAGCACAGGCTGCTGCAATCAGCCACAGCTCTTCTCTGCCACAGGTTATTGCCCTCCATCGTAGTCAGGCCCAATCATCAGTCAGTTTGCAGCAAGGTTGGGTGCAAGGTGCTAATGGACTATGCTCTGTTGATCAGGGAGTGCAAGGTAGTGCAACATCTCAGTTTTACACCATGTCTGAAAGACTTCATCCCAGTGATGATTCAATTAAAGTCATTCCTTTGACAACCTTCGCTCCACGCCAACAGGCCAGACCGTCCAGAGGTGATTCCCCCATTATGGAAACACATCCCTTGTAAAGCTAAAATAGTTACTTCAAATTTTCAGAAAAGATGTATATAGTCAAAATTTAAGATACAATTCCAATGAGTATTCTGATTATCAGATTTGTAAATAACTATGTAAATAGAAACAGATACCAGAATAAATCTACAGCTAGACCCTTAGTCAATAGTTAACCAAAAAATTGCAATTTGTTTAATTCAGAATGTGTATTTAAAAAGAAAAGGAATTTAACAATTTGCATCCCCTTGTACAGTAAGGCTTATCATGACAGAGCGTACTATTTCTGATGTACAGTATTTTTTGTTGTTTTTATCATCATGTGCAATATTACTGATTTGTTTCCATGCTGATTGTGTGGAACCAGTATGTAGCAAATGGAAAGCCTAGAAATATCTTATTTTCTAAGTTTACCTTTAGTTTACCTAAACTTTTGTTCAGATAATGTTAAAAGGTATACGTACTCTAGCCTTTTTTGGGGCTTTCTTTTTGATTTTTGTTTGTGGTTTTCAGTTTTTTTGTTGTTGTTAGTGAGTCTCCCTTCAAAATACACAGTAGGTAGTGTAAATACTGCTTGTTTGTGTCTCTCTGCTGTCATGTTTTCTACCTTATTCCAATACTATATTGTTGATAAAATTTGTATATACATTTTCAATAAAGAATATGTATAAACTGTACAGATCTAGATCTACAACCTATTTCTCTACTCTTTAGTAGAGTTCGAGACACAGAAGTGCAATAACTGCCCTAATTAAGCAACTATTTGTTAAAAAGGGCCCCTTTTTACTTTAATAGTTTAGTGTAAAGTACATCAGAAATAAAACTGTATCTGACATTTTAAGCCTGTAGTCCATTATTACTTGGGTCTTTACTTCTGGGAATTTGTATGTAACAGCCTAGAAAATTAAAAGGAGGTGGATGCATCCAAAGCACGAGTCACTTAAAATATCGACGGTAAACTACTATTTTGTAGAGAAACTCAGGAAGATTTAAATGTTGATTTGACAGCTCAATAGGCTGTTACCAAAGGGTGTTCAGTAAAAATAACAAATACATGTAACTGTAGATAAAACCACATACTAAATCTATAAGACTAAGGGATTTTTGTTATTCTAGCTCAACTTACTGAAGAAAACCACTAATAACAACAAGAATATCAGGAAGGAACTTTTCAAGAAATGTAATTATAAATCTACATCAAACAGAATTTTAAGGAAAAATGCAGAGGGAGAAATAAGGCACATGACTGCTTCTTGCAGTCAAGAAGAAATACCAATAACACACACAGAACAAAAACCATCAAAATCTCATATATGAAATAAAATATATTCTTCTAAGCAAAGAAACAGTACTATTCATAGAAAACATTAGTTTTCTCCTGTTGTCTGTTATTTCCTTCTTTTATCCTCTTAACTGGCCATTATCTTGTATGTGCACATTTTATAAATGTACAGAAACATCACCAACTTGATTTTCTTCCATAGCAAAACTGAGAAAATACCTTGTTTCAGTATAACACTAAACCAAGAGACAATTGATGTTTAATGGGGGCGGTTGGGGTTGGGGGGGAGTCAATATCTCCTATTGATTAACTTAGACATAGATTTTGTAATGTATAACTTGATATTTAATTTATGATTAAACTGTAATTTTGTAACATAAACTGTGGTAATTGCATAATTTCATTGGTGAGGATTTCCTTTGAATATTGAGAAAGTTTCTTTTCATGTGCCCAGCAGGTTAAGTAGCGTTTTCAGAATATACATTATTCCCATCCATTGTAAAGTTCCTTAAGTCATATTTGACTGGGCGTGCAGAATAACTTCTTAACTATTAACTATCAGAGTTTGATTAATAAAATTAATTAATTTTTTTTCTCCTTCGTGTTGTTAATGTTCCAAGGGATTTGGAGCATACTGGTTTTCCAGGTGCATGTGAATCCCGAAGGACTGATGATATTTGAATGTTTATTAAATTATTATCACACAAATGTGTTGATATTGTGGCTATTGTTGATGTTGAAAATTGTAAACTTGGGGAAGATTAAGAAAAGAACCAATAGTGACAAAAATCAGTGCTTCCAGTAGATTTTAGAACATTCTTTGCCTCAAAAAACCTGCAAAGATGATGTGAGATTTTTTCTTGTGTTTTAATTATTTTCACATTTTCTCTCTGCAAACCTTTAGTTTTCTGATGATCTACACACACACATACACACACACACACACACACGTGCACACACACACATTTAAAGGATATAAAAAGAAGAGGTTGAAAGATTATTAAATAACTTATCAGGCATCTCAATGGTTACTATCTATGTTAGTGAAAATCAAATAGGACTCAAAGTTGGATATTTGGGATTTTTCTTCTGACAGTATAATTTATTGAGTTACTAGGGAGGTTCTTAAATCCTCATATCTGGAAACTTGTGAAGTTTTGACACCTTTCCTATAGATATAGGAATGAACCAATACGCTTTTATTACCCTTTCTAACTCTGATTTTATAATCAGACTTAGATTGTGTTTAGAATATTAAATGACTGGGCACCCTCTTCTTGGTTTTTACCAGAGAGGCTTTGAATGGAAGCAGGCTGAGAGTAGCCAAAGAGGCAAGGGGTATTAGCCCAGTTATTCTCCCCTATGCCTTCTCTTCCTAAGCGTCCACTAGGTCTGGCCTTGGAAATCTGTTACTTCTACGGCTTCAGATCTGATGATATCTTTTTCATCACATTACAAGTTATTTCTTTGACTGAATAGACAGTGGTATAGGTTGACACAGCACACAAGTGGCTATTGTGATGTATGATGTATGTAGTCCCACAACTGCAAAACGTCTTACTGAAGCAACAATCGAAAAATGGTTCTGTTTTAAAAAGGATTTTGTTTGATTTGAAATTAAAACTTCAAACTGAATGACTTATATGAGAATAATATGTTCAATCAAAGTAGTTATTCTATTTTGTGTCCATATTCCATTAGATTGTGATTATTAATTTTCTAGCTATGGTATTACTATATCACACTTGTGAGTATGTATTCAAATACTAAGTATCTTATATGCTACGTGCATACACATTCTTTTCTTAAACTTTACCTGTGTTTTAACTAATATTGTGTCAGTGTATTAAAAATTAGCTTTTACATATGATATCTACAATGTAATAAATTTAGAGAGTAATTTTGTGTATTCTTATTTACTTAACATTTTACTTTTAATTATGTAAATTTGGTTAGAAAATAATAATAAATGGTTAGTGCTATTGTGTAATGGTAGCAGTTACAAAGAGCCTCTGCCTTCCCAAACTAATATTTATCACACATGGTCATTAAATGGGAAAAAAATAGACTAAACAAATCACAAATTGTTCAGTTCTTAAAATGTAATTATGTCACACACACAAAAAAATCCTTTTCAATCCTGAGAAAATTAAAGGTGTTTTACTCACATGGATATTTCAACATTAGTTTTTTTTGTTTGTTTCTTTTTCATGGTATTACTGAAGGTGTGTATACTCCCTAATACACATTTATGAAAATCTACTTGTTTAGACTTTTATTTATACTCTTCTGATTTATATTTTTTATTATAATTATTATTTCTTATCTTCTTTTATATTTTTTGGAAACCAAATTTATAGTTAGTTTAGGTAAACTTTTTATTATGACCATTAGAAACTATTTTGAATGTTTCCAACTGGCTCAATTGGCTGGGAAAACATGGGAACAAGAGAAGCTGAAATATATTTCTGCAAGAACCTTTCTATATTATGTGCCAATTACCACACCAGATCAATTTTATGCAGAGGCCTTAAAATATTCTTTCACAGTAGCTTTCTTACACTAACCGTCATGTGCTTTTAGTAAATATGATTTTTAAAAGCAGTTCAAGTTGACAACAGCAGAAACAGTAACAAAAAAATCTGCTCAGAAAAATGTATGTGCACAAATAAAAAAAATTAATGGCAATTGTTTAGTGACTGTAAGTGATACTTTTTAAAGAGTAAACTGTGTGAAATTTATACTATCCCTGCTTAAAATATTAAGATTTTTATGAAATATGTATTTATGTTTGTATTGTGGGAAGATTCCTCCTCTGTGATATCATACAGCATCTGAAAGTGAACAGTATCCCAAAGCAGTTCCAAGCATGCTTTGGAAGTAAGAAGGTTGACTATTGTATGGCCAAGGATGGCAGTATGTAATCCAGAAGCAAACTTGTATTAATTGTTCTATTTCAGGTTCTGTATTGCATGTTTTCTTATTAATATATATTAATAAAAGTTATGAGAAATAAACATTCATTTTTATTGTGTGTGTTAATTCAAAACTCA